CTCACTCGCTGCTGACCAGGCTCTGCCGGCTCCTTCGGCCTCGCCGCAGGTGGGCCCCTTGCAGGACCGGGCCGGGGTGGGGATGGGGTTGGGGTTGGGCCAACAGGGTCCAGATGGGGTCCAGGTGAGGAGGGGAGATTTGGACGATAGGAGCAGGGGGCTCAGCATCTGGGAGGCAGATCAGTTCGGGGACGGATTTTCTTTTGGAGAAGGAAGTCAGGCTCAAGGAAGACGTTTGGCAGGAACTGTGACCCCGCATGCCAGAGGCCGAGCAGCGGCCGGTGCATAGCCGCGCATTCTGGTTTTCTGTGGCGCAGAGGACTACCAGCCTGGCTGCGGCGGCCCGGCGGAGAGCGCGCACGCATGCGCGACCCAGCCCGGCCTGCCAGCCTGGAACTCGGATGGGGAGGTCTCGCCTCCGCGCGCCGCTAGTTCCGCCGCCTTCTCGCGCTCCCTGCGTGTCCTCTCGATGCCCTTTCCTCCGCCTCCCTTACGCCTGGGCCAGTGACAGGGTGTCGGCTCCGCGCCGATTCAGCCCGCGGGCGAGGCAGGCTAACGCACGACTGCGCGATGTGGCCCCTATGGTGACACGCGCTGCAGCCGCGAAGACCGGAAGCTGGGGCGGCCCCGGGCCGCGCGCGCTGGGCCTGGGAGGCGAAACTCAGCTTCCTTCGTTTCCGACTTTTCCATCCGCGTCCTCCACTTCCCCGTTCCGCCCTCCCCCATTGCCAACATTCTGGCTGAGTCACGGCGCCCCAGAGCGCGCCAGGCTGGGGGAAAGGAGCAGAAGGGAGGGCCCTAGCGACCCGCGGGATGTGGTCCGAGTCACGTCCGAGGGGGGTGGGGAGGGATCGTGTTCTCGGCGCCCGCCCCTTCCTAGCGCGGCCTCTGGGCTGCGCCTCTCGGGGGCGGCCCGTAGCCCAGTCCGTCGCCTGCCATTGGACGCCGCCCGCTCCTCGTAAAGGAAAAAGCTCGGCGGAGGGCGGAGTGGTGCCTTTAAAAGGCCGGGCGCCGCCTTCCGCCTGCCCGCCTCCTGCGCCGCCCCTTCCGAGGCTAAATCGGCTGCGTTCCTCTCGGAACGCGCCGCAGAAGGGGTCCTGGTGACGAGTCCCGCGTTCTCTCCTTGAATCCACTCGCCAGCCCGCCGCCCTCTGCCGCCGCACCCTGCACACCCGCCCCTCTCCTGTGCCAGGTGAGCGCCCCTCTTCACGTGCGGGGACCAGGTCTAAAATACTCCGGTTCGGTTTTGTTTTCAGGCAAGGTGACCCCATGGCAAGGCGCAAGCCAGAAGGGTCCAGCTTCAACATGACCCACCTGTCCATGGCTATGGCCTTTTCCTTTCCCCCAGTTGCCAGTGGGCAACTCCACCCTCAGCTGGGCAACACCCAGCACCAGACAGAGTTAGGAAAGGTACAGGGGCAGGCCTAGCAAAGGGAAGTTGGACTAGTCCTTCCCCTCTGTTTCCTGTATCCAGGAACTTGCTACTACCAGCACCATGCCCTACCAATATCCAGCACTGACCCCGGAGCAGAAGAAGGAGCTGTCTGACATCGCTCACCGCATCGTGGCACCTGGCAAGGGCATCCTGGCTGCAGATGAGTCCACTGGTGCGGGCAGGAGACAGAATGGGTGGAGGGTGCTGATCCCCTAATTCCCATGTGACACTCCCAGGGAGCATTGCCAAGCGGCTGCAGTCCATTGGCACCGAGAACACCGAGGAGAACCGGCGCTTCTACCGCCAGCTGCTGCTGACAGCTGACGACCGCGTGAACCCCTGCATTGGGGGTGTCATCCTCTTCCATGAGACACTCTACCAGAAGGCGGATGATGGGCGTCCCTTCCCCCAAGTTATCAAATCCAAGGGCGGTGTTGTGGGCATCAAGGTAAGGGGAGGGCCTCCGGACGTGAGGTTTGAGTGTCTTAATGTTGTTACCCTGACCCCAACAGGTAGACAAGGGCGTGGTCCCCCTGGCAGGGACAAATGGCGAGACTACCACCCAAGGTGAGAACTGTTTGATTCTCTGCCCTACGAACCACCGTGCTCTGACCCCTTCCTCTTCTCTTAGGGTTGGATGGGCTGTCTGAGCGCTGTGCCCAGTACAAGAAGGACGGAGCTGACTTCGCCAAGTGGCGTTGTGTGCTGAAGATTGGGGAACACACCCCCTCAGCCCTCGCCATCATGGAAAATGCCAATGTTCTGGCCCGTTATGCCAGTATCTGCCAGCAGGTGGGCCTGCAGGTCCTCAATAGGCAACCTCCGCCTCACAGTGACCCTGTCCCTCGCCCTGCAGAATGGCATTGTGCCCATCGTGGAGCCTGAGATCCTCCCTGATGGGGACCATGACTTGAAGCGCTGCCAGTATGTGACCGAGAAGGTAAATGGCTACCTGCCTGACCAGTGCAAGGTCCACTACCCACCGTGCGCCTGCTCTGCTCCAGGTGCTGGCTGCTGTCTACAAGGCTCTGAGTGACCACCACATCTACCTGGAAGGCACCTTGCTGAAGCCCAACATGGTCACCCCAGGCCATGCTTGCACTCAGAAGTTTTCTCATGAGGAGATTGCCATGGCGACCGTCACAGCGCTGCGCCGCACAGTGCCCCCCGCTGTCACTGGTGAGGCCCACACTCATCTTGATCTCTATGCAACAGCCCCTCTCGCCTCACCCCTGCTCTACAGGGATCACCTTCCTGTCTGGAGGCCAGAGTGAGGAGGAGGCGTCCATCAACCTCAATGCCATTAACAAGTGCCCCCTGCTGAAGCCCTGGGCCCTGACCTTCTCCTACGGCCGAGCCCTGCAGGCCTCTGCCCTGAAGGCCTGGGGCGGGAAGAAGGAGAACCTGAAGGCTGCGCAGGAGGAGTATGTCAAGCGAGCCCTGGTAAGGATAGGCAGGAGGTGGGCAGGGTGCCTGCCCTTCTCACTCCACCCCTCTCCCTGCTTAGGCCAACAGCCTTGCCTGTCAAGGAAAGTACACTCCGAGCGGTCAGGCTGGGGCTGCTGCCAGCGAGTCCCTCTTCGTCTCTAACCACGCCTATTAAGCGGAGGTGTTCCCAGGCTGCCCCCAACACTCCAGGCCCTGCCCCCTCCCACTCTTGAAGAGGAGGCCGCCTCCTCGGGGCTCCAGGCTGGCTTGCCCGCGCTCTTTCTTCCCTCGTGACAGTGGTGTGTGGTGTCGTCTGTGAATGCTAAGTCCATCACCCTTTCCGGCACACTGCCAAATAAACAGCTATTTAAGGGGGAGTCGGCCGTCCGTGTCTTGTGGTGTCTAATGC